CATTGACTCCTCATGCTGGGACTGGACCCGTCAACCCCCCTGCTCGCTGCTCACGTACCTTCATCACTTTTAGTGATGATGCAACTTTCGAGGAATGGTTCCCCCAAGGGCGGCCCCCAAAAGTCCCTGTTCGTGAGGTCTGTCCAGTGACCCATCGTCCAGCCCTATACCGGGACCCTGTTACAGACATACCCTATGCCACTGCTCGAGCCTTCAAGATCATTCGTGAGGCTTACAAGAAGTACATTACTGCCCATGGACTGCCGCCCACTGCCTCAGCCCTGGGCCCCGGCCCGCCACCTCCTGAGCCCCTCCCTGGCTCTGGGCCCCGAGCCTTGCGCCAGAAAATTGTCATTAAATGAAGAGATGTCTAGTCCTCAGAAACTTCTTTCCTGCCCTGATTGGGGCTCTTGCTGTTCCGTTTCTTCTCCCTGCTTCTCCCCTTTGTCATCTCTGATCTTTGCCTAATCTGTTTCTTTTTCCTTTTCCCCTAGTTCTTACAGGTTTCGTTGTGTTTTTTAATCTAATAAAATAGAAAGATCCCTTTTGTCTGGTGTCCAGTCTAGGGTTGGGAGCAAGAAGTATTTGAATACCTGCATATATTTGGGTCTTTATTCGATAGCATTTATTATGAGCTGTCCTTTCTAAATTGTATTCATTCCTCCAACTAAATTATAAACATCTGAAAATTGCACACCAAAACACATCCTTGTATTGACCTTCCTATCACTTTACACTCACTGTTTTGAATACAGCAGGCACCAAATAAGGAGGAACTGGCTGATTCTAGTCGAACTCATATGTCTCAGACTGGGGCTTGTATGAAGGGAAGTGGAAGAGATGCCATGGCTGTTAATGACCACTAGAGGCTCTCAGGGCTGGGCAGGGTATGGGGGCTGTGTATATGTGATCTCCCACTACCCCCCACCTGGCCAGAGCTAAAATAATAAAATGCTGAGCTCACTGTTCCCCCACCCTCTCCCCCGGCACCGGGCTCCTCCTGCTGCTGGGACAGTGCTCTAGTAGAACAGACAGACCTACTGACACAGGGGAGGTGAGAAGGGAGGTGACCACCAGGACTGGTAGGTGGGGAAGACAGGGGGCTTATGGATGAGAGCCCGGTGGGAGATGGGAGGAGAAGAGTGGCTCCTATGGGGAATGATGTGGAGTGTGTCCCTGTCTCTGTCACTCAGTGTATATTTCTGCCACTGTGCCGTCCTACCCCTTAACTGTGTATAGTTTACATTGTCGATGTGTCTCACATACTTTCTGGATCTTTCATATTCAGCATGGTGTGTATGCATAGCTCCTTATGCGTATCTTATATTGTACAAAATTGTGCGAGTTTAATATTCCCACTGTTTTTAAAGAAACTTTACCCTATTTACACCCATTGGTCTGGTGTCACCTTCCTGTCCAAAGCAAGGGACAGATTATGGGGACTCACAGAGGCCTTACTACCCTTCCCCCAACCTGGAAGTCCCCCAACTGCTCCGAGCCCTTGCTTTCCCTTAAGACTTCAAATTTTAGCAAACACAGAAAGTGAAATCTTGATCCCCCACAATAAAAGGGAAATGAGGATGGGGTAAGAGACTCTCTCTTCCCCTTACACCTCATTGTCCTTGGTTTTTTTATCCGGTTTAGGAAAAAGCCTGGATTATGAGGAGGAGAGGAGGAATTTCCCTGAAGCTCTCTATTCCCCCACCCCTCATCCCCTTTCAATAGGAACTGGGCATAGGACCAGCTGTGTTGGCAGGGCTTCCAGCAGCTGTGTTAGGGCGAAGGCACTGACAAGTGAGGTTATAGGGGAGGGGTGCTGCCAGGATTTCTCTGTCATACCGTGGGAAGACAAACCCAGCTTAGATGTCTGGGATCCCCATCCAGAGTGGCTGGAAGCTGGGGAAGCAGAAAGGAGACTCTAGTTCTAACTCTAAACAACCTAATCTTCCCCACTTCCCATCCTCAACTAGACTTCTAATCTCCAAGAAATCCAATCCAATGTTCTGCCCCCCTGGCTGGTCTCTTTGTGTCCCTGCTGTGTCCCTGTCCATCTTACCATTGTCCATCCTTTTGTCCCATGTTGCCCAGGCTCTGTGAGTACCACACAGTGGGGAGGGGGTGGGGGCCACCATGTCATCATATCAGAAGGAACTGGAGAAATACAGAGACATAGATGAAGATGAGATCCTAAGGACCTTGAGCCCCGAGGAGCTAGAGCAGCTGGACTGCGAACTACAGGAGATGGATCCTGAGGTAGGGGCTCCAGCACAGGGAACCAGAGGCAGGTCTGACTTGCTCCCCAAAACTCATCCCTAAGAACATGCTCCTGCCAGCTGGACTAAGACAACGTGACCAGACAAAGAAGAGCCCAACGGGGCCACTGGACCGAGAGGCCCTTTTGCAGTACTTGGAGCAACAGGCACTAGAAGTCAAAGAGCGTGATGACTTGGTGCCCTTCACAGGCGAGAAGAAGGGTATGGGGACCCTGACATCCATGCCTCGTAGATCTACCTGAGCCATCCTTCATCTCCCCATCAGGGAAACCCTATATTCAGCCCAAGAGGGAAATCCCAGCAGAGGAGCAGATCACCCTGGAGCCTGAGCTGGAGGAGGCACTGGCACATGCCACAGATGCTGAAATGTGTGACATTGCAGGTGGGTAGCTGTGGGAAGTTGAGGGTGAGAGGTTCCCTGTGACTCCTCTTCTTACCCTCTCCAGCAATTCTGGACATGTACACACTGATGAGTAACAAGCAATACTATGATGCCCTCTGCAGTGGAGAAATCTGCAACACTGAAGGCATTAGCAGTGAGTGTGTTTGGGGAGCATGGTCCCCAGGGGTTGGGGTTCCCTTCCTGCCCTCATTCACCAGGTGTGGTACAGCCTGACAAGTATAAGCCAGTGCCGGATGAACCCCCAAATCCCACAAACATTGAGGAGATACTAAAGAGGGTCCGAAGCAATGACAAGGAGCTGGAGGAGGTGAACTTGAATAATATACAGGTATTTGACTTGCATCCTCCAAACCATAACACTTAGCCCACCATCTCCTATTCCCCTCCGATAGGACATCCCAATACCCATGCTAAGTGAGCTGTGTGAGGCAATGAAGGCAAATACCTATGTGCGGAGCTTCAGTCTGGTAGCCACGAGGAGTGGTGACCCCATTGCCAATGTAAGGCTAGTTGACATCCCCAGCCCTCTCCCCCCTAATCCTAACCCAAGTCCCTACTACCCAGGCAGTGGCTGACATGTTGCGTGAGAATCGTAGCCTCCAGAGCCTAAACATCGAATCCAACTTCATTAGCAGCACAGGACTCATGGCTGTGCTGAAGGCAGTTCGGGAAAATGCCACACTCACTGAGCTCCGTGTAGACAATCAGGTCAGCATTCCCTTCCCCTGATGTTAGCATTCTGACTGTCAGCTTTTGCCTCTCCCTCCCCCAGCGCCAGTGGCCTGGTGATGCAGTGGAGATGGAGATGGCCACCGTGCTAGAGCAGTGTCCCTCTATTGTCCGCTTTGGCTACCACTTTACACAGCAGGGGCCACGAGCTCGGGCAGCCCAGGCCATGACCCGAAACAATGAACTACGTGAGTAACTGCAGACATGATGTGTGGAGTGGAAACACTTATGTTTAATATTGCTCCTTTACAGGTCGCCAGCAAAAGAAGAGATAACACTGCATTTCCCTTTACCAACTAGCGCTGGGAGCACTGGACACTTAAATCCTCATCTGTCCTCCTTTCCTGTAAATAAAAGCCCTTCTATCCATTTTGCCTGCCTCCTTCCTTGGGCTTTGGGGT